AGTGGGTTTCCATATACCTGGACCAACTGAACAGCTGCCAGAATGGACTCAAGTGAGCAGAACATGAATCTAGATGATTACTATTTAATCACTGTAGCCAGTGATTGTGTATTACCAAGTAGTGAGACTGGGAGGGTGGGAATAGAAGAAGCAGTGGGATGACTACTGACATAACTTAAAAGTTAATGGGAGTATATATCCACTACTTATGAGCCTCTCATACCAATTAAGCTGTGGTGATACAAAAGAATATACTAGGCATTCCCAATCATGTTGCATCATCTAGCATTGCTCACTTAGAGCTGGGAGGAAAAAAATCAGCCAGAATCAGCATTATCAACTCCGTTGCAAGAAGGAATTACAAGACACATGATTTGAAAAGTGTAAATGTAAAAATATCAATTGAATACCCATTGACACTAAGCAAGTTTCTTTGTTTTTGAGCAACACTAATTTTGAGTACTTAAGACTGGTGCTTTACACACACCACTCCAAAAATCCACATAACCCCTGATTTGGTGTTTTCAGAAGAAAGATCAGAATAGTCTTGTCCTAGATTCCACAGCTTGTTAAGCAGCACAACTGTTATGAAAACCTTATTTCCGTACCCATGTTCTCTTCCACGAGGCTACCCTGCTTCCCCACCTCAACCCTGCTCTCCCCATCAACCTAGGTTCATCCTGGATTTGAACTTAATAATAGTGCTAATCATGAAAGTTAGGAAGAAATGGATCTTTCTTCCCTATAGGACTGAATGTAGTTACTCCAATTAAAACAGTAAAGTGAATAACTTCATGAAGTTCAAGGTTGGAATGCCATGAAGAATTATGCCCTGGGCGGCTTTACAATGGATAGGCCAATACGTCGCCACGGCTTTTAAGACTGGGAAACGGGGCACCAGGCTGGGCTTTAGAAATCGCTGGAGAAGCCTGGGTGCGGCCGCAGCCCGCGCGGCCTAGGACGGAAGCGACGCCCCGCCCCGCTCCGCGCCCCGGGCAGCCGTGTGCAGGCGCCTGCGGGCGGTATCCTCGGCGACGCCGTATGGCTTCCAGGGCGAGGCCATGTACCGGGTGCCCGAGTTTTATGCGAGGAGGAAGCGGTTAGGTGGGCAGACCCCTTACTTGATGGATGTAAGTGCAGCCTTGGTCGCCCCCATACCCGGATTATTTTTGCTGCAATCATTTCGTTTTACAGCAGTTGGGATTACGATTAGGGATGTGGTACTGGAAAGATGAAACCAGAACTCTTGAATTCAGAAGGTAAAATTTAACAACACTTTATTAGAGTTTTTGGAAAGTGAACATTAATGTCCTCATTTTATAGATGAAGAAACAAGGCTCAGGGAGATTAAGCAACTGAACCAAAGTCATACAGCCAGTAAGTAGCAGAACTGATAGTTTGAACCAAGATTCAAAGCAGTAATTTCAGTTTTCTTTCTCAGGTTTGCCGCAGAAGATTCTGTCCAGTGGCTCCTGAAACATCACCCTCAGTGAGTGTGAGACAGACAGTGAGATAGCTTTGTGAAGTCCCTAATTATCTCATTTTTATTGCAGTTTTACACCTGCAGCAGAAGTCAAGGAAAAAGGAAAGAAAGGCAAAGCAGTTCACTTTGCAGAAACTGATGGTCCAGCTTCAGACAGGTAGATTAACTTCCCAATCATGCCAGAGTTGCACACTACTAGAAACTGTTATATTCCAAAACAGGTTGACAGATAAAAGACTTGCTGCAAAAGATGATAAGTCAGCTAAAGCTGTAGAGAAACGAGGTCAACAGGGCACCATTACACTGGATGATGTTAAATGTGAGTAACTGTTTCTTTATGCATACATAAACCCCTCTCTCAATTGTTCATTTTCTCTTTTCAGTTGTTACTTTGCTTTTGCTACAAGATACTGAGATGCAGCGGATCTGTTCTTTTACAACATTTATGAGGTATCTATTGCTTATGAGTCATTTTAGATCTTCTCTTTTTTTGTTGTTTCAAATCTCCCCATAGGAATAAGAATCTTGATAATTTCCTCATGGCATTATTGTACTACTTATCCCATTACTTGGAAAAAAACTCACTGGAAAAGAAACCCAAAAGCTATATGGTGTAAGTAAGATTTTATAGTGTGCTTTAGAGTTCCAAATTCTCTTTTTTTTGTCCTCCCCATCAGAGGCCTTGTAGAGAAAAAAGAAATGGAATTGGTTTTAAGTGAATTAGAAGCAGCACAGAGGTACTTGGCGCAGAAGTACTGTATCCTTGTGCTGGGCTTGGCCGTGCCGGATAAGCATCACATGTGCTGTGGAAAGTAAGCAGATACTTACACTTCATTAGATCATCTCAACCTATAGTTGTGACTTGTTATATTACAGGGAGAAAATATCAGATACACAGAAAGACTGGAAGTTCTTTGAGGTGAGTCACTTATGTTTTGGTGCTTTTTGATAGGATCGTGATTCTTGTCTATTTTTTGTTGTAGTCCTTTTATACTTTCTGTACATATGTGGCTTGGATTGTCTTCCGACGTCAACACTTGACAGAGATTGAAGAAGAAGTAGGGAGACTCTTTCGTACCAATATGTTCAACATTCCTCGCAGGAGGCGTGAAGATGAGGAATCAGGAGGGGAAAAGAAACGCATGACTTTTGTTCAGTTCAGGTATGACCTTTTGACTTTCCTATGCTCAGGGGTATGACCTAAATGTCACCTTCCTCCCCGACAGGAGAATGATGGCAAAACGCCCAGCAATTAAAAAAGCTATCAACATGCGTTCTCCAGTCATGTCTACTCTGCTGCCATCTCTCAGAGAAAAAGCTCAAAACGTCTTTGAGAAAAAGTATCATCAAGTAGACGTCAGATTCCCAGCCGAGATGCAAAAGCATGTGGGAACTCTGGACTCTGTGCCCATGCCGGTGTAAGTGGCTTGGCAAGAGAAGCATGAGTGCCCACTTCAGCTATCCCAATAATTCTTTTCACAGAGTTGGCATCTTGGGGGAGCCTCGATGTCTATTCAACCCACATACGCTTCACCCCCTTGATCCAGAAGAAAACACAAAATCATTTGGGAGATATCCTTCCTTGATGGAAAACAATAACATGAGGATTCAGGATACACTGGACTTGGTCATGAAAACACTGTCCTCTCATACATCATGCCCTAAGTAACCTGGTACATTCCATATCTCAAGTAAACTACTTTGACTTTATAGAAGATGGTTATTCGTTGTTATTATTATTAAG